CAACTAAGACTTGGGCTGGCTGGCTGCCTAGCCACAGCATTCCCTCCTACTTCCCCATTATCTCCTGACCAGCAAGTCATCTTTGGTCACATATCTTTAATTATTTAGTTTGAGACAAAGTCTCACTATCACCCAGGCTGGAGTGCAGTGGCGCGATCTCGGCTCACTGCAACCTCCGCCTCCCGGGTTCAAGCGATTCTTCCACCTCAGCCTCCCGAGTAGCTGGGACTACAAGCGGGCACCACCATGCCCGGCTAATTTTTGTGTTTTTAGTGGAGATGGGGTTTCACCATGTCGGCCAGGCTGGTCTCGGACTCCTGACCTCAAGTGATCCGCCCACCTCTGCCTCCTGAAGTGCTGGGATTACAGGCATGAGTCACCAAGCCCGACTACATATTCCTTTTATTAATATTCCTGTTGAACTTAATTTTGGTCGTTTCCGGTGCAAAAATGTTAAGGTAAAGGGAATCAATAACAGCCACATTTGATGTATTTTTGTAATCCCCATCTCCAATTTCCATCCGGGCCTGAGTAACCAAAAACACTTTACAGGGGTAGACTGTCTCAACAGACATCAATTTGTAACCGCGTCTACCTCTACCACGGTATTCTAAAGACTCCGTCGAGGAAAACCTTTAGCTCGGGCAACGGGAGACACATTACAGAACACTGTCCGCCGCCGAAGAAACAGACGATACGCGGGAGAGTTGAACAGACACCCGGCCTCGCCCCGATTGCTTCACAGTCCTCAGCCACGCCCCTCCCAACCGGAACTACATCCCCCGCACTCCGCGCCCCCACGCACAGCGTGTCGTAGGCGTCCGAAGCCGCAGGCTCCCGCCCGGCTTCCCGGGACGCACAGGGCAGGCGCTGGGCATGCGCATGCTCGGCAGGCGGGGCAGCTGGAGTCTCCAGGCGCTGCAATCTGTTGCGCCGCCGCCCGCGGGAGCCGGCAGATCCGGGTCTTGTGGCTAAGAGTGACGTGGTCACTCGAATCAAAACAGAGGAGGGGGAGGAAGCCGGCGGCCAGAAACGGCAGTGGCAGCAGCGTCCGGAGCAGCCGCAGCCTTCTGGAAGCTCCAGGCGGTCTTTCTGCCGAGCCTCGGTCCCGGCCCCCATCCTCCCCGCCCCATCGGTTGTTGTCTGGGCGGGTGAGTGTCTCCCCCTCTCCCACCAGCGTTTGCTGGCTCACCCTCCCCTCGCCCCAGTTTTTCCTGGGGGCTCCTCAGGCTCTCGGGGACTGCGGCGGCTGCGGCAGAACAGGGCTGTTTCTCGGGCTTGGCGTTTCCTCGGCCGGGCTGGCGATTCTGCACCGGGAGAAGCTCCGCTGCTGCCGAGCCCGCGTCCCCCGCGAAGAGCCTGCAATTGGGTATTCTCTGCAGGATGTCAGAGTCGGGGCTTTGCAGGCAAGGGCAAGGTAGCCACGGGTGGTTTTATTTTTAGGATCAGTAGACTTAACAGTATTTTTTCCTTCCTCCTAGATTTAAACAGTCAAGTAAAATCAAGCTGGGTAATCATGGCAGAAGGTGGATTTGATCCCTGTGAATGTGTTTGCTCTCATGAACATGCAATGAGAAGACTGATCAATCTGGTGAGATGCAACAGGACAATCCTATTCTGAACAATCACTAACTTCCCTTTCTTATTCATTGTAGTTACGGCAGTCCCAGTCCTACTGCACAGACACAGAGTGTCTTCAGGAATGTAAGTACCACTGAGACAGGAGGAAGGATGGCGTGAGCATGCTACATTTTTTGTTTGTCTTTAGTACCGGGACCCTCTGGTGATAATGGCATCAGTGTTACAATGATCTTGGTAGCCTGGATGGTTATTGCATTGATCTTGTTCTTACTGAGACCTCCTAATCTAAGAGGATCCAGCCTACCTGGAAAGCCAACCAGTCCTCATAATGTAAGTGTTGCAGATTTTAAATGCTTTTTGGGCAATTAAATAATTTATTTCTTTCTAATGCCAGGGACAAGATCCACCAGCTCCTCCTGTGGACTAACTTTGTGATATGGGAAGTGAAAATAGTTAACACCTTGCACGACCAAACGAACGAAGATGACCAGAGTACTCTTAACCCCATTAGAACTGTTTTTCCTTTTGTATCTGCAATATGGGATGGTATTGTTTTCATGAGCTTCTAGAAATTTCACTTGCAAGTTTATTTTTGCTTCCTGTGTTACTGCCATTCCTATTTACAGTATATTTGAGTGAATGATTATATTTTTAAAAAGTTACATGGGGCTTTTTTGGTTGTCCTAAACTTACAAACATTCCACTCATTCTGTTTGTAACTGTGATTATAATTTTTGTGATAATTTCTGGCCTGATTGAAGGAAATTTGAGAGGTCTGCATTTATATATTTTAAATAGATTTGATAGGTTTTTAAATTGCTTTTTTTCATAAGGTATTTATAAAGTTATTTGGGGTTGTCTGGGATTGTGTGAAAGAAAATTAGAACCACGCTGTATTTACATTTACCTTGGTAGTTTATTTGTGGATGGCAGTTTTCTGTAGTTTTGGGGACTGTGGTAGCTCTTGGATTGTTTTGCAAATTACAGCTGAAATCTGTGTCATGGATTAAACTGGCTTATGTGGCTAGAATAGGAAGAGAGAAAAAATGAAATGGTTGTTTACTAATTTTATACTCCCATTAAAAATCTCTAATGTTAAGAAAACCTTAAATAAACATGATTGATCAATATGGCAGATGATTTACAGTCCATTATATGACATTTGTAAGCCACTCAACACTAGCCTTACAAGGTTCATGAAAGGAGGAAAACATTAATTCTTTCTGCCTTTGCTGATATAATCCACATAGTAATAATTTAAGCTATAATTTATTTTTAAAATGAGTGCCTCTTGGGAAGCTTCTTTTCTGTTCTAACAGTTCCCTGTTAAAATGAAAATCTTAGGCCAGTGCAGTGGCTCACACCTGTAATCCCAGCACTTTGGGAGGCTGAGGTGGGTGGATCACTTGAGGTCAGGAGTTCGAGACCAGCCTGGCCAACATGGTGAAACCCTGTCTCTACTAAAAATACAGAAAAATTAGCCAGGGTTGGTGCATGTGCCTGTAATCCCAGCTACTCAGGAGGCCAAAGCAGGAGAATTGCTTGAACCCGGGAGGTGGAGGTTGCAGTGAACCAAGATCGCACCACTGCATTCCAGCCTAAGCAATAGAGCGAGACTCCCTCTCAAAAAAAAAAAAAGAAGAAAATCTTAAAGCTGTATTAGGGCCTGTTAGGTTACTGATATTTGAATGCCTATTTACTTATTTACTACATTGAGTCTTTTGTTATCCTCTGACCTATAAAATATTTTAATAAATTACTGGTTTACTTCAAGGGAAAAGAAGGAAAATGAGAAACATACATCTTTTTTTCACTCCTTATCTCATTCCTGTTTGGTGATGGGATGGATTGGGGTAGGAAGGAATGTTAATATGAGAGAAATTTTAAAATGTATAAAAAAGTAAAAGGTTGTATTGTTTTGCTCAGTTTGAAATAAAGTGAATACCAATAGCACTTAAAAATGTCTGCATGGGCTGGGCACGGTGGCTCACGCCTGTAATCCCAGCACTTTGGGAGGCCGAGGCAGGCGAATCACCTGAGGTCAGGAGTTCGAGACCAGCCTGACCAACATGGTGAAACCTTATCTCTACTAAAAATGCAAAAATTAGCCAGGCATGGTGGTGTGTGCCTATAATCCCAGCTACTGGGGAAGCTGAGGCAGGAAATTGCTTGAACCTGGGAGACGGAGGTTGCAGTAAGCTGAGATCGTGCCACTGCACTCCAATCAGGGCGACAGAGCGAGACTCTGTCTCAAAATAAATAAATAAATAAAAATGTCTGCATGACCCATATGGTTATGAAGTTTTTTTCCTAGCAAATGATTGCAGATTATTTATGGGGGCTAGAAGATATTTTGCTATCAATGTAAGGATTTTTTTCCCCTTAGGTCAGTCTATTCACTGTTTAGATCTGGTAAATTACTTGTATGAATTGAATAAATTCTCTGTATCATTGTACTGTTTAATAGTCTCTGATACAATTGTGATACTCATAAGGTATTTTCCCCCCTTTATTATGATTACATTCTAGATCATAAACATTGTAAGGGCATCTTTTCATTATATAATCCAATATTGATTGTTTGAATTCCTCCTTGTACATCCTGGCTTTGTGCTCAATTTCTTGAAATAATATAACCAACTCTAAATTACTTGTGTTAATAGATCGGTAACATGACACAGGTAAGTTAAATCCTGGATAAATGAGCCCCACAGAATAAAGGTTTTTCCTCTTGCTGTGGCCTACTGGAAGCCTTCCTAACTCTATAGCTGGTAAAGTAGAGCAGAAAGGGCCAGAATGGCTTAAGATGGAGCTAAATCCCTATAGCATTCCATTTTCTGCTCTTGCCTCTTGAACTTAGAAGGCTTGCCCATATATCCTAACAATCTGTTCTCTGAGCTGTTAGGCCAATCCCTGGCAAGAGATATTGATGTAGTCACTGAATCTATGGCTCACAAATAATTGAAAATTGGCTTTGGGAGCTGGGCGCAGTGACTCATGCCTGTAATCCCAGCACTTTGGGAGGCTGGGGCAGGTGGATCACTTGAGGTCAGGAGGTTGAGACCAGCCTGGCCAAGACGGTGAAACCCCGTGCCTACAAAAAATTAGCCGGGTTTGGTGACACGGCCTGTAGTCTTAGCTACTCGGGAGGCTGAGGCAGGAGAATCGCTTGAGCCTGGGAGACAGGTTGCAGTAAGCCAAGATCACGCCACTGCACTCCAGCTTGAGTGACAGAGTGAGACCCTGTCTCAAAAAAAAAAGGCTTTAGAAGGCTTTATTGGATGAAATGGCTGAAACTTGGATACAGAATGTCTAGTATTAGACACCTAAAAATCTGGATTCTTTTTGGTTGTTGTTTTGAGATGGAGTTTTGCTCTTTCGCCCAAGCTGGAGTGAAGTGGCGCGACCTTGGCTCACTGCAACATCCACCCCCAGGTTCGAGCGATTCTCCTTCCTCAGCCTCCTGAGTAGCTGGGATTATAAGTGCCCACCACCACGCCCAGCTAATTTTTGTATCTTTAGTAGAGATGGGGTTTCGCCATGTAGGCCAGGCTGGTCTCAAACTCCTGACCTCAGGTGATCCACCCACTATGGCCTCCCAAAGTGCTAGGATTACAGATGTGAGCCACCGTGCCTGGCCAGAAAATCTGGATTCTTATTCCTAGTTCTTCATTTCTGTCACATGCACTTAGTTGACATTACATCTACATATATTAGCTTTTTCCTACATGAGCCATCTATTTACTTAGTAACCAGTGTTCTTAATGAAGTATTTAGTCTTGGGTTTCTTGTAAAATTTCTCTGCATTCCTTAGACAGTGTACTATACATGAAATATTCTTGTTGACCTAGTAATTTATATTATTCCATTTAATTCTTAAACCTATGGCCTTTTTATTGAGCACACTCTTAAATCATTATTTGGCTTGTAAACATTCATCTGAAGTGTGGCTACAATCCTCTTTAAATAATCTAGGAAAAAAGAAAGATAAAGCTTACATTTTCACAGTTTTGGCTCTTAAACACATTCCACAAATGCCATTAAGAATTTATTTTGTTTTAGGCCAGTCATGGTGGCTCATGCCTGTAATCCCAGCAATTTGGGAGGCTGAGGCAAGAACTGCTTGAGCCCAGGAGTTTGAGACTAGCCTGGGCAACATAGCAAGACCCTGTCTCTACCAAAAAAAAAAAAGTTTATTTTGTTTTAGAGTCATTTAATGTGTTTTTATGCACAATAATAGTGGGAGGTTGTTTTGTTGCATTTGTTTGTTTGTTTTGTTTTGTTTTGTTTTGCTTTCCATGTGGGAAAAGTTAACATTGGAACTGTTTCTAGTAAAAGATTTTTTTCAGGCTGGGCACGGTGGCTCATGCCTGTAATCCCAACACTTTGGGAGACCGAGGGAGCTGGATCACCTGAGGTCAGGAGTTCGAGACCAGCCTGGCCAACATGGAAAAACTCCATCTCCACTAAAAATACAAAAGTAGCCTGGTGTGGTGGCACATGCCTGTAATCCCAGCTACTTGGGAAGCTGAGGCAGGAGAATCACTTGAACCTGGGAGGTGGAGGTTGCAGTGAGCCAAGATCACGCCATTGCACTCCAGCCTGGGCAACAAGAGTGAAACTCCGTCTCAAAAAAAAAAAAAAAAAGATGTTTTTCATTTTTTTCATGTTATCTATCCAAGCACTGTTCCATGGTCAGCAAGTCATATTTCATAATGTGGATTTTCCAAAATAATTATTGAATACAGCTATTCTATGGCTACTTTTAGTGTTTTTGTGGTATGTGGTGTGGGAGTGTTTATGGAATTACCAGTATCTTAAATTTTCAAAGGAACCTTGGAAGTCTATCACTCTAAATGAAAGTCTGTCACTCTACATGAATTATGTGCTCAAATTTGACCAACTCAGTTTAAGACACAAAACAGTAATTTGAAGAAGGAAAAATGAAGAGAGTTTCTAGTTTAATGGGTTAAATTTTTGTTGTTGCAATAGTAAGTTTAGTCTTCTTATAATATTTCTAAATGAAAAATCATAGGTATTTGTTACCATGTGTGAAGATTAGTTTGTTAAAAGCAAAAGTGGTCGTGTGATATGCTAAATGTTAATTACTGATTTTATATGTTTAAATCACGCCAAACAAATTATGTCTGTGCCATCCAGGGTCTGTTGTTAATCTTTTTCTGAGTACTTGGATTGGGATAAAGGGCTTGTACTATGCACTTTTTATTAATGAATAAATAGAAAACGTTAGTAACACTTTGTGTTTTCTGTTTGGCTTTTGTGGGAAGAGAAGCAAGCATCTTTTGCCTAGTAGATGTTAACATTGTGTATTAAACAGTTTCTTTGTAAGACCTAACTAAAGACATTCCTAAGAGAGAACTTAAGTTTTAAGAAAAGTTGTGAGAAAAATATTCATAAAATATGCAGTATGGGGCCAGTATTCAGAAGTAGAGTTTCTCTCTTGGAAATTAGATTGCAGTCACATTTCTTTGGTTATTTTCTTTCTCTCTCTCTTCCTAGAATACCAGGTAAAATAGACATTTACTTTGAGGGACTAATATCCAATAGTGTTAATTATTTAAGCAGATATATCTAGCTCAAAAGGAACCAGACATGTCACTGTACCAAAAACACACAAAAGTGAAAATTTGCTTCTGTTCTGTGACCTAGAATGTGTCCAGACATTAAAGGTCATGAATACTCATATACATGTAAAAATAGTAACACTGCTCTGGCATGATTTTGACGTCAGTGTTTATGTAATAACTTCAGTGTTATATTTAAAATAGATAAATTTGTGAAATAACAATTTCTTGGAGACAGTCAACTTTTTATGATTTAATCTAAAGATTGTCATGTACATGTCAACGGATATCTGAATCCTCAGTGAAACTGTTAAGTTTTCATTAAATGACTCTGCTGCAATACTAGTTTTCTTCTCAGAAAATGGAATTCAAATAAAATAAGTTTTTTGGTCTTGGCATTTCACCTGATGACTTTCTCTGTTCTGGATCTCAATTTGTAGAGTTGTTGGGGGTTCCCCCCCCTCCAAAAGATGCTCCATAAACACCAACTACAATTATCTTTCATGATCATATTTTTAAAAATTGGAGTTACCTGTGTGATCTTTTCCCATTAGTTGCTTGTAGGGGACTTTAGTGTGCGTATCTCTTCTCAGACAAATGTATTATGTTCGTTCAATAAACACTTCAACAAATTTTTATACTTGTTTCTTAACTCTCTATAGGC